TCCCAGGCTGACACTGCAGCCTCAAATTCCTCTGCTCAATCGATGCTCCTGCCTCAGGCTCCCCAAAAAACTCGTTTTATATTTGTTTATTTTTATTCCAGACTATTGTCTGTATTTTGGTGACATGAGGAGGATCAGACATAATTCTAAATGAGTTCAGAGAATTCTTAATTTCCATTCCTAACTGGTTAATCTCTTTTGTTTTTGAAGCAAATTATATGTTTAAATGCTCTGCCTGAGAAGTATTCTGGTTTATTGAATTAAAATCATTTTAAGAATTTTTTTTTCGGATAAAATGTGAAGACTCAAAGATAAGGATACATTCAGTCCAGTATTTGCCCTTGCTCAAGGAGAAATGCTGTTTTAAAGTCAAAGTGAAAATTTTCTTCCAAAACTTCTGATTATTGTTTTTGTCTATGGAAAAATAGAAACTTGGGGCAAAGTGTAAGGACTGATGCTGTTGCAAGTCTGTTAGTGCACACTTATGCACACAGGCCAGAACAGGTCCGGAAGGACATACACTTAGAGGTTAGCAATTTTCTTTTTTTTGCAAGTCTGTATTTTCAAAGAATTAAGATTTTAATTTTTTGCTTGTCTGGTTGGAATGTTCAGTTTCCTAAACATCTCCTGGGGAGTGAGTACGTCTGCACTTCAGGAAGTGCTCTTGTCCGGAGGGCAAAAGGTTGGGGGCGCATCCCCGGGTCGCGGCTCCTCCAGGAAACTTTCCCTTGGGGATCCGTCAGGGCCTCAGATGCCTCAGTGGATGACAGGGTGAAGATGCCATCGCTCAGTCAAGTCCAGAAGTTCAAGAACTCCTTGCAGGTGAAGCAGTCACAGGATAGGGTGGGATCTTGTGGGAACCTAGCAGTAGGAATTGGCGCGAGCAGCTCGGTCACCGGCCCTACTGTCTCAGAGGGCGGACCCAGCTCGGGCTGGTAGTGGGGCGGGGGTCGCAGGGCGCGGGCCGGGCCCTCAGCGCGCATGCGCGACAAGGGGGCGGGGCCAGGGCGGGGCTGCGCCCGGCGTCTAGAGCGGCGGCGGCTGGCTAGGGCTGCGGCGCGCGTGGAGGGTTCGCTGCTGGTTTGCCGCCGGGTCGGGCTCCGTGGGCCGGGGCAGGAGGACCAGCACCTGAGGCCGGGCCCGCAGCCCGCGACTTCACAGCCAGGCGGCGGCGCTGCTGCTGCTGCGGGGCTCTGGCGCGCAGCCCGGCGGGACAGCGGGGCGGCTGGCGCCGGGGGCCGGGGAGCGCCAGGTAGGTGGGCCGGGCCGGGCAGGAGGCGACGCAGCTTGTTAAGTTTTCGCTTTCTTATTTTTAGATGATGGATTTGGACATGCTTCTATGAAGAAATGCCACATGGTCCGAGAGCAAACATGTCCAGTAAGTTGTTTGGTGAATTAACCCAAGGACAGCCATGGTTTCTTACAAGTGCTCCTTTTCTCAGGGCTACTGCCACTTTAGTGGACTAGGGCTCGGTGCCAGCACTTCCCGGGTAATCAGGCGTGGTCTGACCGAGGATCAAGAAGCACATCATCACCAATGACATCATGACAGCAAGAGAGCACAGCCCTCGCCATGGTGCCAGGGCCCGTGCAATGCAGCGGGCTTCCACCATCGACGTGGCGGCCGACATGCTGGGCCTCTCTCTGGCAGGTGAGCCTCACAGGGCCTGCACCGGGCTCCAGGATGATTTTTCTGTCATTTCTTTTCTATTCAGGAAATATACAAGACCCAGATGAGCCCATTTTAGAATTTAGCTTAGGTAGGTATCTTTCATTATTTTTTTGTTTTAAAGGATTCATTTCTTTCCCGTGTTGATTCTGTAGCTTGCAGTGAGCTGCATACTCCATCGCTAGATCGAAAGCCAAATAGTTTTGTTGCGGTGAGTGTCACCACCCCTCCTCAGGCATTCTGGACGAAGCATGCACAGACGGAGATCATTGAGGTGGGTGCTGGTGGTCTCTCTCTGAGGGGCTGCTGTGTTCTGATTATTTCCTTTTCTGTTCTAGGGAACCAACAATCCTATATTTCTAAGCAGTATTGCCTTCTTTCAAGACTCTCTTATCAATCAGATGACACAAGTCAAACTCTCCGTGTATGATGTCAAAGATAGATCTCAGGGAACAGTTAAGTAATGTGTTGTAGTTCGTGGGATTTTCCAATGCTGCCTCTCTTCCTTCTCTTCCTCAGATGTATTTACTGGGCTCTGGAACGTTCATTGTCAAAGATCTGCTCCAGGACAGGCATCATAGGTTGCATTTAACACTAAGGTTGGTATTCAGTTTTATTCCCTTGAAAGGATCACCACTCATTAAAGCATGTTGTGCATCACAGGTCTGCAGAGAGTGACCGTGTAGGTAACATCACCGTGATTGGCTGGCAGATGGAGGAGAAGTCAGACCAACGGCCCCCTGTGACCCGGTCTGTGGACACTGTCAATGGGAGGGTGAGTTACACCACTTTCCTCCTCTCCCTTAGGTTTTCTTGTGCATTTCCTTATACATTATCAGATGGTTCTTCCTGTCGATGAGAGCTTGACGGAGGCGTTAGGAATCCGATCCAAATACGCTTCATTGCGAAAGGACACTTTGCTGAAATCGGGTAAACAGCTTCCTCCTTTGGTATTCTTGCCTTGCAGCCTGTCTCCCTTGTCATCCCACCTCAGTGTTCGGTGGTGCCATCTGCCGCATGTACCGGTTTCCAACCACTGATGGTAACCATTTGCGGATCCTGGAGCAGATGGCAGAGAGCGTGCTCTCCCTGCACGTGCCCCGGCAGTTCGTGAAGCTCCTACTAGAGGAAGATGCAGCCAGGTGAGGCCACATGGAAGGACTGACTGTCCATCCACAGCCTGATGCATCTGTGTCTTGCTTTCAGAGTGTGTGAGCTGGAGGAGCTGGGAGAGCTGTCCCCTTGCTGGGAGAGCCTCCGGCGCCAAATTGTCACCCAGTACCAGACCATCATCCTCACATACCAGGAGAACCTGACCGACCTCCATCAGTACAGAGGTGGGTGCACCCCCATGCTGTCACCACACACGTGGCCTTTATCTTCTCCTATTCCATTTCTTAGGGCCCTCGTTTAAAGCAAGCAGTTTGAAAGCAGATAAAAAGTTAGAATTTGTTCCCACAAACTTGCACATACAAAGGATGAGAGTTCAAGACGATGGAGGATCAGGTACCTATTTTTCTGCTCCCTCTTGTTGAATCAGAGTAATGGAGGAGAGCTTTCTGTCATTCAGATCAGAACTACGACATCGTCACCATTGGGGCGCCAGCAGCACACTGCCAAGGTTTTAAGTCAGGAGGTCTCCGCAAAAAGCTGCACAAATTTGAAGAGACCAAGAAACAGTAAGTAGCCAGAGAGGGTTTGTGGTCCTTGTTGCTAATATTTCATTTTGGTTCTTTTCTTTAGCAGTTTTGAGGAGTGTTGGTGAGTTTTCTGTCTGTGGAGAGAGTGTCTGTAATCCCTTAGAATCCATTCTTATCCTTTCCAGTACATCATCTGGCTGCCAGTCCATAATCTACATACCCCAGGATGTTGTCAGAGCCAAGGAGATCATCGCCCAGATCAACACCCTGAAAACCCAAGTGAGTTACTACGCAGAGCGGCTGTCAAGGGCAGCCAAGGACAGGTCTGCCACTGGCCTTGAGAGGACACTCGCCATCTTGGCAGACAAGGTAGGAGGGGTGCCCTGCTACATATGGGCTGGGCTCAGCAGCCTTGGTTTGTGTGCACCTGCAGACACGGCAGCTGGTCACGGTCTGCGACTGCAAGCTCCTGGCCAACTCCATCCATGGGCTGAACGCTGCACGGCCTGACTACATTGCCTCCAAGGCCTCTCCCACTTCGACTGAGGAGGAGCAGGTGATGCTTAGAAATGACCAGGACACCCTCATGGCCCGGTGGACAGGGAGAAACAGCCGATCTTCCCTGCAGGTGGACTGGCACGAGGAGGAGTGGGTGAGTCTGCTGCTGTGGCTGTCATCCCACTGGCTGACCCACATGGGCCCCTTTGATTTGGAAGGAGAAAGTGTGGCTGAACGTGGACAAGAGCCTAGAGTGCATCATTCAGCGTGTGGACAAGCTGCTGCAGAAGGAGCGGCTGCATGGCGAGGGCTGTGAGGATGTCTTCCCCTGTGCAGGCAGCTGCACCAGCAAGAAAGGTAACCCGGACAGCCACGCCTACTGGATCAGACCAGAAGACCCCTTCTGTGATGTCCCCTCCTCACCATGCCCCTCCACCATGCCCTCCACTGCATGCCATCCTCATCTGACCACACGTGCGTATGCATCCATGCTTCCCATATGCTGCAATCATCCATGTCGCCCTCCATTTCTGTGCAGATTGCAGTCCCCCTCCTGAAGAGTCCAGCCCAGGTACGTGGTTTCCGTTCAAGGCTCCTGCTGATTCATTGTGATGACCCCTTCGCTTGTGCCCCAGGTGAATGGAGTGAGGCCCTTTACCCGCTGCTGACCACTCTCACCGACTGCGTGGCCATGATGAGTGACAAGGCCAAGAAGGCCATGGTATTCCTGCTCATGCAGGACAGCGCGCCCACCATAGCCACCTACCTGAGCCTGCAGTACCGCCGTGACGTGGTCTTCTGCCAGACGGTAGGCCCCGGGAGCACCCCGAGGGAGACCACACCCTGAACCTCTTCACCCCACGCTCCCACAGCTGACCGCCCTCATCTGCGGCTTCATCATTAAGCTGAGGAACTGCCTGCATGACGACGGCTTCCTGCGCCAGCTCTACACCATCGGGCTGCTGGCCCAGTTCGAGAGCCTGCTGAGCACCTACGGTGAGGCGCCCGGGCCAGGATCGGGAGCCCCAGCCTGACAGCCCTGCCCCTCTCTCATGTCCAGGGGAGGAGCTGGCAATGCTGGAGGACATGAGCCTTGGGATCATGGACTTGAGGAACGTGACCTTCAAAGTCACTCAGGCCACTTCCAGCGCCTCCGCAGACATGCTGCCCGTCATCACAGGAAATCGGTAGAGTGTTGGTTTAAAATTCTCTGAGCCAGACACTGCTCTCCCTCTCTCCACCTTTCTCCAGCGACGGGTTTAACGTGCGGGTCCCTCTGCCGGGCCCGCTGTTTGACGCCTTGCCCCGGGAGATCCAGAGTGGCATGCTGCTGCGAGTGCAGCCCGTCCTCTTCAACGTGGGCATCAATGAGCAGCAGACACTGGCCGAGAGGTGCGTGCCGGCTCCTCGGGGCTGCGGGGGTGCCAACTAATGGCATCCCCTATAACCTCCCAAGGTTTGGCGATACGTCTTTACAAGAAGTCATCAACGTGGAGAGTTTGGTGCGGTTAAATTCCTACTTTGAGCAGTTTAAGGAAGTTTTGCCTGAGGATTGTAAGTATTTCTTCAGTCATGGTAGGTTTCACACCCACTCCCACGAACTCCTTTTCTCTTCCAGGCCTGCCTCGGTCTCGCAGTCAGACGTGCCTGCCAGAGCTGCTGCGGTTTCTGGGTCAGAACGTGCATGCCCGGAAGAATAAGAACGTCGACATTCTCTGGCAAGCTGCTGAGGTACTGGTTACAGAGAGGAAAAGGAGGCTATTCCTCTAAGCACGGCCCATGTTTCTGTTGGCAGATCTGCCGCCGCCTTAATGGGGTCCGGTTCACCAGCTGCAAGAGCGCTAAGGACCGTACAGCCATGTCGGTGACACTGGAGCAGTGCCTGATCCTGCAACACGAGCATGGCATGGCCCCGCAGGTCTTCACCCAGGCCCTGGAGTGCATGCGCAGGTGAGTGCCGCAGCCAGGCCGCGCGCCCCGCCGCCGTCATTTCTTGTGCTTGTTTTTTCCCCAGTGAGGGTTGTCGAAGAGAAAATACAATGAAGAATGTTGGAAGTCGCAAATATGCATTTAATTCCCTGCAGCTGAAGGCTTTCCCCAAGCATTACAGGCCTCCCGAAGGGACTTACGGAAAAGTTGAAACGTGAACACACGGTTTCCTCTAATTAGCTGTTACATAATAAATGTGGGTACCCTCTAGTGTCATATATGAATTCTTCAAGAAGACCTGAAGGATTGGTTTTTATTTTTTGTGGTTTTTTTAAAAAAAACATTTCACTAAAGAGTCTCTGGAGCATGTTTTTTGTTTTTTGGGTTTTTTTCCCCATTGGAATCAATAGGAGGTAATGTTTGGCTCAATAGTGTGGATAGTAACAACTGCCTATTTAAATTAAATAGCCTTTGGCTGTAACTACACAGATCTCATCAATAGTTACCTACATGAATCAAGCTAGGTTTGTCTGAAATGCTAGAAGACTTTTTCAAATGCCTGCTTGCTCACTTACTTTTCTACAGAGTAACTCAAAAGTAACCATTGAATTACAATCCACTTTGTAAAAATCTGAATGTAAAACAGTAAATAATAAATTAAATAATTGGATCCTAGGCATACCAATAAATGTTATTTGGGGAAAGAAGCTAGCACTATCTCATGCAGTGAGAATAACGGGTTCTAGTGAATTATCCTATCTACACTACCACCTGAAGAAGTTGAAAGAAAGATTGATAAATCAACGGGAGATAAGACTTTATTAGAAGGTAACACCTGCAAGGTACCCCACATAGTTGGGGCCACTCTTTTTTCTGTCCCTTATGAGTTACAGAACAGGGAGTCTGCTGGAGACACAAAGCCAGCAGTAAGGTCCCTTTAGCCTGTCTCCTGTTCTCTGAAGCTCCCTGCCGAGGCTCCCTCACGCCCAGAGGACACATCTCCCCTTCTTCTCTAGATGTTAATGTAGGGCCTCAGATGTGGCATGTCAACACTCCCATGGGGAATTTATGACCATAGAGATAGTAGAAACCTAAATATTTTCAGAAAAAAAATTTTTTTTGCAGGATTTCCAATTTATCTTTGAAAAGACAGTACAATCATGTTTGAATGTCTGATGAAAGTGTCTTATTTTTAGGTTTGCAATAATTGTTACTTTCTTATTCTCATTCTTATGTAAGATGACTATTGAGAAACAGTTGAAATTTATTCTCCTCAAATGAGATTTTGAAAGGGATTTATGGGCCATAAAACTTAGGAATTTCATAGAAAATTTTGTCTGGTCATCTTTTATAAGATGATGATGAGTCTTATCTGCACATAGCAGAGTTTGTTTCTTAGGAGTTTATATGTTTTATTGATTCTGTTTACGATGTTTACATGTTCTTGAAAAGGTTGTAAAAGAAATACATATGGCACATATTAATGATGCTGATCCTAATGATTTGTGAACCTCTTAGAAATTCTTTTGTCTAAAAGCCTAGAGATTCTTCTGGTTCCTTTAGAAACATGTAACAAACTTGGGCCAGGGGTGCTGAGGCATGGGGAGGACTGCTTATTGGCAGGAACACAGAGGGGGTGGGCATCAGGTAGGGTGGAACTGGATGACCTTCCAGACCCCCTCCTACTCAGAAGTCAGCATGCAAGCAGCGCCTGCTGTCTCCCGATGCCTGCAGGGAGGAAAATGTCTGTGAAGGACACTTTAATGAAGGACGAAGCTCTCTGCTGCTCCCTCAAAGCTGAGTTCACTGTGGCAGGCAGGAAGCAGAGAAGCTCCTGCCCGCCAAACCCACTGCACAGGTGGCTGCTGCTGGTATCAGATTCTCCTTTTTAAGTGTCAATTTCTGTTCACAGACAGTTTGTTTTCAATATGGCTGATTTACCCTTTCACCTCTCCACCATCTCATTTAATTTGTAAATTTTTAGTTCTGTCTTTTCTCATTTTAACTTTTAAAAAATCTCCTTGCTTTTTAAAAATAAATATTACCCACATAGTTTTCAGATCTTTTTTGTCTGGAGAGCATTAAATATCTGCACTCATCAAAGGGAATATAGCAAATGTTGATCATCTGTCAGCAGTTTTGCATGTGACACCTTTATATGAATTATTTTCCCAATTTTTGCTCTATGTAATGGGTCACCATAAAACTGTAAGACTTGGCAAATGCTATAGAAAAGGTTCAGGTTTCAGTATTCTCTCTGAAGGCATCATTCCTGGGCTTCCGGCAGCATCACACGCTTCCAGTGCCTGCAGGGTGAGGGTGTGTGGCACAGAGGCAAGCAGCTCCTCTCTTCTGTAGGAGCTTTGGGTTTTCAGAGGTGCAGGGAAGGCAGTTTTACAGGTTACCGTAAAACAGAGGTTCCGTCCAGTGTTCCTTATGATGCCTCCCCATTTAAAAAGAAAAGAGATCTATGGAAAACTGGGAATGTAATGTGGATTCTGTCAGAGCTCCTACAGAGCACAGTTGCCTTTAGTTTCCTTTAAAGATGTAAAAATATTGTATAATACAGTTTTGTCCCTACACAATTGTATTTGCCAAGCTTAGTGCATTATGATACCTTTATTTATTTGTTTTGGGCAGTATTACTATATATATATAAACATACAGTTACTGTTTTATATATTCTTAGGTCATTCAAAGCCATGTATGCTGTAAATGTGCTAGTCTTTAGAATGACACATAATAAATAACTGACAAGATATTAAATGTGGTCTTGCCTGATTCATCCTATTAGGAGGACTAGTTCTATGTGACCAGCCTGTGACTGGACCATTGTTCTTGGGCATTGCATTGAGTGCTCGGGTGCTGAATACATGTTTGTAAACATGGGACCATGGGAGACTTCCATTTTATAAGCTTGTTTCTGCCTAATTTGAAGCAGAGGGGCAACAGCGTTGAGGTTAAGAGCACGGACTTTGGGAGCACACAGACCAGGTCCCAATCCTGGTTCTGCCCCTGACTGGCTGGTGACTCTGAGCAAGTTGCTTGACCTCTCCAAGCCTCCGTTTCCTCATGTGCAAAGTGTGGACAACAACAGTACCTTCCTCATAAGGAACGTGCGACGCGCCTCAGAAGTACGTGTTCATAAATGGTAGCCATTGTTGTTACCTTCCCGTCTGTGAACATGGATCACATCATCTCTGTGGGTAACCCAGTCCTCGTTGTATGACTTGTCAAAATGCAGTTCCACTTGTATTAATATTGACCCTGTTCATCGTCACCAGGACTGCATCTTGCACCACTGTGCCGTCTTCTAGGCACACACGACCCGTTATCTCCCTTGGAAAAATTCCTCTCACTGGAAATGTACAATTAAAGGATGATTGAAATGTTTAACTCTTGGAGTTTTTAGTATTACCAAACTCCTAGAAATTTAAGCTACCACCAAAAATAACATGTGCCTTTTCCCTTTATTCTCATTGATGGTAGCAGTGCACCTCGTTTCAGTGTCCTGATTCCTTGATTACTGTGAACACTGAACATCTTTTATACCTTTATGATATTTCTATGTTTGTGACTTCATTGGAATGTTGATCTATTTCATATAGATTGTTTTTAATATACAATGTATTAGCCCCTGTCATATGTTGCACACTTTTTAACCTATTTGTCAGCTGTCTTTTGGTCTGTGGTAGGAGTTATACAGTATTTTAAATGGTTTATGTAGTCACATATACCTGTCTTTCATTTTGATGCTTGTTCTGAAATGGAGTCCTGGCTTCACCATGGAAGGTGGGACATATGGGACAGCCATGTCCTTGTGGGCATGGTGGTGTGGCTGCGTGCCCACGACGAGGGGCTGGACTAAAGTGCTCACTGGCACCTTGCTTGGTGCATGGGCCATGCTCAGTTTAATATTATTAACAGTTTCTACCTTCACTCTCATGTCTCAGGATTATTTTTTCAGCATTTACCTGTTCTTATTTCTAGGATGTTTATGGTTTCAGTCCTACATTTAGATCAATCCATCTGGAATCATCTTGGTGTAAGTCCTGTGTTGTGCTTACAGTATGTAAAGTCAGAGGGAATCCCTCAAGGTCAGGCCTAATTTTGCTTCTCTTTAAAGTTAAGCCAAGAAGAAGACATGTCAGGACGCCCAGACATCAGCTACCGTGAGCTTCTTCCTGCCCTCCCTCCGCATGCCATTCTGGTGCTGCGCTTCAGTTTCCTGTTGAGTCTCTGCTTAGTAGATGACTTGGCACAATCTGGCTGCCCAGATCTAGGGGAGTTGTCCCAGGGAGGCTTTGCGCTGGAGGAAGGTAAGAGGAGCTGGAGGTTGGAGCTTCCCGATTTGTGATTTTTCCAAGAACAGAAATGATTAGCCATGTGGGGAGGTTACTTCATTGTACATTGTTCTACTGCATAACCTCCCTCTATTCTTTACCAGCATCACACAGCAGGTTGGCACCATTTTTGAATAGAGGTTTCTCACAGTATCCTCAGCAGCATTGAGTGTTCCTAATGTTGTAGTAATGAGCAGTAGATGTCTCTCAGTGGGCAGTGTGACCTCTTTGGTCACTCTAAAGGGCTGCCAGCATTTCTCTTAAGCTGGGGGGAGAAGAGCTGTTCTGTGTATAGGGGTATTGGGAACACATGGACAGAAGGAACTGGCCTCACATGCCATCGTGTTCCTGGGATGGCTCTTCCAAGACCAGCAGTTCCTCCTGGCAGGCAGGCCCTCACAGAACTCTGCATTTGGAGATGGACAAACTCTCTTCTTCTTATCACTTTCTCCCCAAAATGTCCTCTTCTACCAGCCCCTCTTAAGAGCCGATTTTCTGTAAGTTATAGTGAGGGCACTGCTCTGCTGTGCACAGAAGGAACCCCAGCCCAGAAGCACACGCTCCCTGTGGAACCTGCAGGGGTGGCAGTGATGACAGAACCAAGGGGGTCAAGGAAGATTGGAGAGGAGTGGGCAGCAGGAAACAGCTCAGGCTGCCTGACCTGGCCCCCGGCTGCCCATGAGGGCCTCCAGAGAGGGGCAGAGCTGGCTTATCGGGATCCATGATGGTTTTTACACTTTTAAAAGTGCCCTCTTCTCAGAGACCCTGGTTATTTCCAAAAGTAGGAAGTAATCAAATTTACAGTGGATAAAATCCAGTATTTGAAATCAGGAAGACAGAAAAAAAAGCAAAATAGCATCCTTTTCTGAGAGGTATATGCTGACCAAAAAGATCTTTCATTCCTGTGAACACCAAGCAGCGCGGCCTCTGGCAGAGAGAGCGCTGGGTTGTACAGATGGAAACTTGTGTTTAGCAGGCTGTCTGCTCCCAATAGTGGCCCTGGCTGCAACTGACCTCCTGATGCCCTGCTGACGCTAACTGTGGGTACCAACCAGCACCGTGGACATCGGCCCCAGGATCAGTCTACGATTTGTCTGGTGGCCAAATGATGACTTTTGAGTGGGAAAAGCTGGTGGGGGCTACACCGTGCTCTGCAGTGTAGTGGGATCCTGTGAGCTGGCCTGCACAGGCACTCCCTCCCCTGCCAGGGGCCCCAGGGAGGCTTCTCCAGCCTGAGGCTGCACCCTCCATACGATTCCACCCCCCATCCTGTGCCAACAGTAGGCAAACGGAGAGTAGCTTGGTCTTGTTTTTATTAGCTGTTGCCCTCCAGGCTACGACAGGGTTCCCAGGGTGTAGCCTGAAAACACCCATACTCTAGATTCCCTCCACTGGAACCCTGTCTTTGCCATGATTTCTTCCTGCATCAGGCCCCTGTGGGCCTTGCAGGCCAGTCCAGGCAGGTCTTTCACACTGTTGTCCCACATAACAGAAAAAGCTGAGCAGACAGGGTAGGAAACACACTTGCATCTCCATGGCTCCAAAGAGGATGCCTGTGTTAGATGGATGTAGACAGACACAGCACTTCACTGCTTCCTCCTCCTCGCCACCCAGCCCTCCCTCGGTGTCTGTGGCCTGACTCTCTCCTGGTGGTCCTACGTCTCTGACCATCCCTCCTCACTCTCAAATTTTATGTTGCCCACCACCTGCCACTAATGGCGTGGTGTTCTCCTGGGTTCCCTTTCTCACTTAAGATGATCTTCCTGAAAAATCTTACACATTCCTGTTGAACAAATGGTCACTTATATGGTAGTGACTCCTAAATTTCTAGGTCCATCCCAGACTCTCCCCCAAGGTCCAGATTACCTATACATCTAAGCACCATGCCTGTCTTGCAGGCATCTCAAATACAGCATGCTCATGCCTCTCCTCCTCCAAGCTGGCTGAGTCTCCCTCTAATAGACGACCTTGGGATCATTTTCTCCTCCACATCCCATCAATCAGCCACTGAACCTGTATCTCTTGAGAACCATCCCATAATTTCCATCCATGCACCCCAAGGCCTGGTCTGTATCAGTCCCCTCGGATCTGGACCTCTCCTGAGCATCCTCACCCCTCCTGCAAGGCTAGTCTCAGGTCTGCCTTCCTCTATGGTGATTTCTCCCCACAAATGAAGTTGGCCCTTTCAAAAAAACTTCCTCTCCTTCATTGTTGACTATGAAGATTCTTTCATGCATGTCCTGTCCACTGTCAGTCCCCTCTGTATTCACAAGAGCAAGTGTAATGCCCGCTGTGAAGGAGCTAAAGTTTGTTGAATAAACACATGAACAAATGGTGGTTTTGTGGTGTTCAACTGAAATATTTCCTATTTCAGCACTGGACCACGCTGTTTTTCTCACTACATAATCGGTTACGCTAAATGCATCACGAGCCAAATTCAAAAGGTCAAAGGAGAAGGCAAATGGCAGAGTGTGGTAAAGGGGCGAGTGAGAGGGTCTCTGAAAAAAGTCAGGCTAAAATTACAGGGGGTTCAGGCAATGTTATCTTGATCTGGATGGCCAGTTACATGACAGATTACTTTGTTCTTAACATACGAACATCCTATTCACTTTTTGGTATACTGGTTGTTTAACAGTAAAAATTAAATGTTTAAAACCCACCATTACTGAGAATGATGATTTCCAATTTCAT